ATCTCAAAAAAAATAAATAAATAAAAAGTGAGATTTTAAAAAGAAATCTTATTAAGTCATTTTAAGTTGGGTGTTCTGTTTCAGTCAAATCATCCTAAATGATATCTTTTAAAAATAATTCTTCCCAGAAGAATGGATCATGGCAGAATACAGAAAATGAGCTCATGTGTGCAAGCCTCCTTCCGGAAATCATAACAGCTATGTGTATATGAAGTGTTTACTCTGTGGCAGGTACTCTGGAAGCACCTTTTATTCACTGTCTCATCTGATTCTCATGACAGCCCTGTCATTATCCCCCACCCCCCCACCTTCCCATTTCACAGCTGAGGAAGTCAAGGTGCAGAAAGGTTAAAGGAACTCATAAGTGAAGGCACTGCGATCTGAACTCAAACAATCCAGCCTAAAAACCCATGGTCTCAGCCACCATGCCATGTTTCCTAAAAAAATTACGCTATGACAGTGGACCGTTTTTGCTTAACTCCAGAGACTTTAATTCACCCACCTAGAAAACCTGTCATGAAAATATAGAGGATTTTTTCCTGAGAGTTCTTAGGACCGTGAAACAGTGTCACAAATCCTGTTCAGAAAGCTGGGATCATGCAGATGACCAGGCAGATGGAAGAAAAGTAAAAATATAAAAATTTAAAAACCTGGGATCACTGCTTTAAGTTTCACCGAGCTTTAACTTTCTGGAAGAGGAGAAATATAACACAGACCCTACGCATTGAGAATAGATGGCGTTGGAGTTGTGGATTATCTGTGCTTGCCAACAGTGTACAGGAAAAAAAGCGATGCATTTGACTTCCCTGCTTGGCAGAGCCACTGCCTCTAGAGTATTACTCAAAAATTGATTTTTTAAAAATAAAAATAAATGAATTTGAAGACGATATAATGCTCCATGGATCTCTTCTGTTATTTCCTGGGCATGTCTCTCCATGCCCAGAAACCCTTGCCTTCTCACAGCTGTTGCATAACCTTTGCTTGTGGTGGTGTTTGTTCCTGTTGCCTTGAAAGTCCCTTCACTGCATTCTCTTCTCTGCTCTGCAAATTCCAGCTTGTACTTAAATACTTCCTGCGAAGTTTTGACTGAGACGCTGCAACAATTCCCGAGCTGTTTCATCGTGGCACCTTCCTGGTGGCAGGTGGATTAGCACATTGTCTGCAACCCAGGAGGACTTGGAGGAAAGTCCCAGCTCTGCTGATTCTAGCTGAGTAACCTTGGCAAAGGTCACCTCACTTCTCTCTGAGTCTTATTTTCTCATCTGTAAAATGAGGAGGAGGAGGAGGATCATCCAAACATCACGGGACTTCGTTAAATCAGTGCTTCGGGGCACTTAGCACAGCGCCTGGCGCAAGGTAAGCACTTGATAAATGGGAGTTCGTGTTATGCTTCAGCGACCACCCCTGTTCCTCTTGCCAGGTTCTTTGTGAACTTCCCCTCGGCCAAGCAGTACTTCAGCCAGTTCAAGCACATGGAGGATCCCCTGGAGATGGAGCGGAGCCCCCAGCTGCGGAAGCACGCCTGCCGAGTCATGGGGGCCCTCAACACTGTCGTGGAGAACCTGCATGACCCCGACAAGGTGTCCTCTGTGCTCGCCCTTGTGGGGAAAGCCCACGCCCTCAAGCACAAGGTGGAACCGGTGTACTTCAAGGTATGCGCCCCCATCTGCTGCAGAGCCCCCACCGTTCACTCCCCCTTCCTCCCTTTGCCCCCAGATCCTCTCTGGGGTCATTCTGGAGGTGGTCGCCGAGGAATTTGCCAGTGACTTCCCACCTGAGACGCAGAGAGCCTGGGCCAAGCTGCGTGGCCTCATCTACAGCCACGTGACCGCTGCCTACAAGGAAGTGGGCTGGGTGCAGCAGGTCCCCAACGCCACCACGTGAGGAGGCGGGCGAGGGTGGGCTGGGCAGCGCCCCCAAGACTGCCGGCCCTTCTGTTCACAGGCACAGCTCCTGGAGGAGGTCCCCTGAGGGCAGCTGGGGACGCCAGGCCTCCTGCCCTTCCTGCTGCTGACCACACTGGCCCCGGGCTGGCTCCTGCTCCCCTCCCCCCTCTCCCGTCAGCACCACCCCAAGAGAGTGGAGTCCTCGGGAACTGCTGGCTGGAGCCAAGCCAACTCCAGATGTGCACAGCTGGGCCCTGGCCTGCCTGAGACCTGGGAGTCAATGGGAAACAAGCAGATGTTGGCCCACCAGAGGAGGGCACTGGCAGGGCGTGGAGAGCAGTGGTTGCCCCCTCACCCCCCACCAGCTGTCACCCAGAGGGTCCAGGGAAAAGACAGGGGAAGAGGAGGGGAGGGGGCTTGCCTGCCCTCCCACCCCTCTCCCCACGCAGGCTCTGCTGCCAAAGATGAGTTTGTTTACAGCCAGGACACAAGACTTCCTGCTTCCAGAGAAAAGGGCTTTTTTACAAGGGCCAAGAGAGACTGGAAAGAGAGCTGGCTGGGCGCGAGCCCCAGTGAATCAGAAACACATGGCCCAAGTTCCCCAGCACGCTGCCCGTCCTGCCCTCCCCACCCTGCCCTAGGGACTAAGATCTCTCCAAACCCCAAACATTTTGAAACGGCCGAAGTCTCCTCCTCCGCCCACTTCTGCTCCTTGTGGACTGAATGGAGATGGGCTACCGTGGAAACTGGCACCCCATGGGGGTTACTCCCAGCTGTCAAGTGGTGGGGTGGTCCCCTCATCCCTTTACACCCTCTAGCCCACCCCTAGTGTCCCTGGCCTGAGCCTGCAGAGCCTCCCTGCTGCCAGGGTCCCCATGGGCTCGAGGGTAGGATGGAGTTACAGAGTAGAGTCCTAGAAGGCCCTCGCCCAACTTCTCTTATCAGGGAAGCAGGGGTGGGCCAGGCGCCACTGTTTATTGAGCCGTCTCTGCTCCAGGGTGTGCGCCTTTGCGTGGGTGGGGGGTGGGGGGGGGGCGCAATGACTGCAGGGGGCGCTGTGTGTACCGAGAATACGAGAATACAGATGGGTGGCCCGAGGAGGGACGAGACAGGCCGGACAGAATGCGCCACGTTTCAGAATTAATGGAAAAAGAGCTCACATTGGTATCGTGCTTTGCAGTTTGTGAAACACTTTTTTACCCAGTTTATGTCACAAGACAGACATTATTCACATTTTAGAGAAAAAGATCCGGAGCTCCCATGGGCCAGTAGACTTGCCTGAGATCACACAGCACGTTCGTAGCAGGACGGAGACTAGAACTTGGGTCTCACGGTTGCTTTCAACTGCACTGTGCCGGATCTCTTGGCAGGAAGTGAGCCTCGCCAGCCCCAGGTCCTCCCCCTTTCCCCCGAGGGTCCTTCCCTGCCTCTGGTAACGTTTGTCCTTCCCTTCCTATCTCGTCCACAGCCCACCGGCCACACTGCCCTCTTCGG